TCTGAAAATTACAAGACATTATTGAGAGAAATTAAAGAGCTAAATAAGTGGAAAGCATCTCGTGTTTATAGATTGGAAGGCTTAATTTACATTGTTAAGATGGCACTACTCCCCAAACTGATCTACAGATTCAATACAATCCCTGTCAGAACCTCAGCTTACTTTATGTAGAAATGGGCAAACTAGTTAGAAAATTCAAGTAGTATCGCATAGACCCAGTACAGCCAAGATGATATTGAAAAATAAGAGCAAACAAAGACAATTCACCTTTCCTTATTTCATGACTTAGTAATTTATTTAGTATTTCCTCATTTCATGACTTAGCATCTTAATGGTAATTAAGATAATGTGGTACTGGCATAAGGATAGGCACATTGCTCAATAAAACAGAACTGAGAGTCCAAAAATAAGCCCGTACATCTGTGGTCAACTGACTTTCAACAAGGGTTTCAAGACCGTACAATGGGGAAAGAATAGACTTTTCAACAAATGATGCTTAGGCAAGTAGATTTCTACATGCAGAAGAATAAAGTTGGACCTCTATTTCATGCCACATACAAAAATTAACTCAAAATATATCAAATACCCAAATGTAAGAGTTAAAGCTGTAATATTCTTATAGTAAATGATAGGGGTACATCTTTATGACCTGAGACTTGGCAAAAGATTCTTAGACATGACATCAAAAGCATAAAAAATAAGAAAAAAATAGATAAATTTGATTTCATCAAAATGAAAAACATTTGTACCTTAAAGGACACCATCATTAAACTGATAAGACAACTCACAGAATGGGAGCAAAAATTTGCGTATCGCGTATCTAATGAAGGACCTGTCCCTAGACTATATAAAGAACTCTTACAACTCAGCAATAAAAAGACAATAACGCAATTTTATAATGAGCAAAAATCTGAACTGATATTTCTTCTAAAAAGATATAAAAATATATACTTATTAGTATATGAAAAAATGTGAGAACCAGAGCATAGGGCCAGGCGTTGGGAGAGCTCCCACATAGGACAAGATGGCATCTTCTGCAGAGCTGGACTTCAACCTGCAGGCTCTTCTGGAGCAGCTCAGCCAGGATGAGTTGAGCAAGTTCAAGTCTCTGATCAGAACAATCTCCCTGGGAAAGGAGCTACAGACCGTCCCCCAGACAGAGGTAGACAAGGCTAATGGGAAGCAACTGGTAGAAATCTTCACCAGCCACTCCTGCAGCTACTGGGCAGGGATGGCAGCCATCCAGGTCTTTGAAAAGATGAATCAAACGCATCTGTCTGGGAGAGCTGATGAACACTGTGTGATGCCCCCACCTTAACCCCTCAGGGATAGTGAGTTGATGGCTGAGCT